CTGCGGAGGCACCTACCGCTTCTCATTTCCGTATGATTTCTGGGCCACCTTGGCATGCAGGATCCGCACAGTCTGTTCACACTGTTGCTGCAGGCACCTGCGCACGCCTCCCCTCAGAATGGTGGTGTGCTCTGGGGATGACCTGGGAGTAGGGCAGGCAGGTCGACCAGCCACAGGAGGGAGAAGGGTCAAGGTGGCACAGGGTCCAAGCACTCAGGTTGAGTAAAATGAAGTGAGCAGGGGGTTAGAGTGAGTGGGAGGGTGGGGCTGCTCTATATCCTGCCCCTGTGGGGTCAGGAAGAGGAAGCATTAGGTAAGGAGGAGACTTGGCTGCAAATTGTAGGCTAAATATTTAGGCTGCAAGGTGCTCAACGAAGCCTGCATGGAACCCATGGGACCACCCAGGTTCCACTCTGTGGGTCTGGCATCATGCCCATTGGAGCCCAGGGCCATAGGGACACGTGGCTGTGACACAAAGGCTGCACTTATACTGGCCTTGGGATGGAGAAGAGTATTTTAGGGCTGATGGAATTGGTAGAGATGAAGCTTCCCCACCCTGGGGAAGGCAGGGTGGGGGGTGAGGAGGGAGGGGAAGGGAGAGCCTTTCCTGGGCTCCTGGCCTGGAGCGCTCTCTAGCCTCCTGCCTGCAAACAGAAAAGGGCCCAAAACCTTGTCCTCAGGATGGGGGATGGCCTGGGGGAATCTGAGCCTTTCTGGGGCCAAAGCCATATTCTTCCCTTTCTCCCATGAGAAGTGGCCTGTTGCTGTGTGGGCTTTCCTACCCTTGATTACAGGAGTCAAGGCAGATGACATTGGTCCTGCAGAGTGAGCCAGGTTAGAGCCTAGAGGTCTGGTGGCTTCTTAACCTGGGGGTCTTGAGCGGTGTGGGTGGGTAGGCCCGAGCAATTGCAGGGAGCAAGTAGAGGAGGGGAGGTGGGAGAGATTTGGGGGGTTAGCAGGTTGAGGCCCAAGGAGAGCCATGAAAACTGAGGCTGTCCTTCTGAGCCCTTATTCCTCTTGGCAGGACCAGAGTCTCTCCTCACTCCTGGAGGGGACAGCGCAAGACCGCACCCTCGAAAGCCAGGCCAGACAGGCAGCAGCCACAGCCAGGACCGCTCCACCCCTTGGGGCTCTCCTCAGGGAAGTGCCTTCTAAGCTTCCAATGAATTCCGGCTGTGGAGTGTGGCTGCCCCGGTCTCCCCAGTCTCCCGCTGTAGCTGAATTCCAGCCTGGCCCGCAGCTAGCCCTGTCTGCAGCTCCAAGCGTGGTAGGAGCAGGGGGTGCTGGGTTTGCCCCCCCTTAAATGCGGCCGTTGCCTCTGTGTGCTCCAGCTGCCTGGCAGTCCCCACCTAGGGCACGCTGCCACGCCGCCGTTACCTGGTCCAAGTGCCCGGGAGGCTCCGCCTGTCGGCTTCGCTCTGCAGCTGCATCTCTGATCTGTCCTGCAGGCTCAGGTGAGTCAAAGGATTGGGAGGCACTGAGGGGTTGTTGCTTTTCTATTTTCCTTCCTCCCTCCAGGCTCTGACACCTCCATTCTCTGTCCCCAAGCGCCATGAGAGGCCTTCTTTGCTGGCCCGTGTTGCTGCTCCTTCTTCAGCCCTGGGAAACCCAGCTCCAGTTGACAGGTGAACTGGGGCCCAGCCCTCACCAGTGGGAGACCTAGGAGAGTCCTCCCTGATCTCCCCGCAGGTCCCAGGTGTCACACTGGGCCCCTGGATCTGGTGTTCGTGATTGACAGCTCCCGCAGCGTGCGCCCTTTCGAGTTCGAGACCATGCGGCAGTTCCTCATGGGCCTCCTCCGAGGCCTGAACGTGGGTCCCAACGCCACGCGCGTTGGCGTGATCCAGTATTCGAGTCAAGTGCAGAGCGTCTTCCCTCTCCGCGCGTTCTCTCGCCGCGAGGACATGGAGCGCGCCATCCGCGACCTGGTGCCTCTGGCGCAAGGCACCATGACGGGACTGGCAATCCAGTACGCCATGAACGTGGCCTTCAGTGTGGCCGAGGGCGCGCGACCGCCAGAGGAGCGCGTGCCGCGTGTCGCTGTCATCGTGACAGACGGGCGGCCCCAGGACCGCGTGGCCGAGGTGGCGGCACAGGCGCGCGCCCGCGGCATTGAAATTTACGCGGTGGGGGTGCAGCGCGCGGACGTGGGCTCCCTGCGCGCCATGGCATCGCCCCCGCTAGACGAGCACGTCTTCCTCGTAGAGTCCTTCGACCTCATCCAGGAGTTCGGCCTGCAGTTCCAGAGCCGGCTGTGTGGTGAGTTAGGAGGGCGCTGGAGTGAAGCTCGACTGGGCATAGACTGACCCCATTTCTTCCTCAGCCATTGATCTGTGTGCTGAAGGGACCCATGGATGTGAGCACCACTGCGTCAATTCCCCAGGCTCCTATTTCTGTCACTGCCAAGTTGGCTTTGTACTCCAGCAGGACCAGAGGAGCTGCAGGGGTGAGCAACACCCCCACCCTCCCACCACACCCGCAACATCTTGCTGTTTCTTCCCTCCTGCCAGCCATTGACTACTGCAGCTTTGGGAACCATAGCTGTCAGCATGAGTGTGTTAGCACCCCTGGTGGGCCACGGTGCCACTGCAGAGAGGGCCATGACTTGCAGCCTGATGGGAGGAGCTGTCAGGGTGAGGAGGGCTCTCCTACATTTGTGGGAGGGCCTGACTCATCCTGACCTGTCTCTCCTTTCAGTCCGGGACCTTTGCAATGGCGTGGACCATGGCTGTGAGTTCCAGTGTGTGAGCGAGGGCCTCTCCTACCGCTGCCTGTGCCCCGAGGGGCGGCAACTTCAGGCAGATGGCAAGAGCTGCAACCGTGAGTGATGGGCGGGAGGGTGTTCTGTTGGCGTCCCTCAATTCAAGCTTTTCTGGCTGTGCAGGGTGCCGGGAAGGCCACGTGGACCTTGTTCTGCTGGTTGATGGCTCCAAGAGCGTGCGTCCACAAAACTTCGAGCTAGTGAAGCGCTTCGTGAACCAGATTGTGGACTTCCTAGATGTGTCCCCCGAGGGCACGCGGGTGGGGCTGGTGCAGTTCTCGAGCCGCGTGCGCACCGAGTTCCCTCTGGGTCGCTACGGCACCGCAGCCGAGGTGAAGCAGGCGGTCCTGGCCGTGGAGTACATGGAACGCGGCACCATGACAGGGCTGGCGTTGCGGCACATGGTGGAGCACAGCTTCTCCGAGGCGCAGGGTGCACGGCCCCGTGCCCTTAACGTGCCTCGTGTTGGCCTGGTCTTCACGGATGGCCGCTCCCAGGATGACATCTCGGTGTGGGCAGCGCGCGCCAAGGAGGAAGGTGGGCTTGGCATGGGACACAGTGGGCTGGGGCTGGGGCACCCTCTGAGACCCCGGCCTTGCAGGCATCGTCATGTACGCCGTGGGCGTGGGCAAGGCGGTGGAGGCGGAGCTGCGCGAGATCGCCTCGGAGCCAGCGGAACTGCACGTGTCCTATGCCCCGGACTTCGGCACCATGACGCACCTGCTGGAGAACCTCAGAGGCAGCATCTGTCCAGGTGAGCGCATCTCTCTCGGGGCTCCTCCTCTCCATCCCCCTGACCCTCTGTGTCCGGCTTGCAGAGGAGGGCATCAGCGCAGGGACAGAGCTTCGGAGCCCATGCGAATGCGAAAGCCTCGTGGAGTTCCAGGGCCGCACGCTGGGGGCGCTCGAGAGCCTGACGCTGAACCATATCCTTTGGGGCTGGTGGCGCGGGCTGGAGGGAAAGTGAAGGGACCTCGGCGAACCCCAACGGCCTCCTTAACCGCTCACTGGCCCAGCTGACGGCGCGCCTGGAGGATCTGGAGAACCAGCTGGCCAACCAGAAGTGAGGGCCACGGACGGCCCAGACCCGGGCTGGGGCGCGGCACCACGGACGGTGCCCCTTGCGCGCCATCGGTGCGCCGGGGCCAGGCAGAACCTGGGCCCGTCCGGCTTGGGCTGTCGGGGCGGAGGCGCTGGCGGGCTTCCGGCATTGAGCTGAGTTGGCCTCGCCCGGACCATTAGGCGGACTGCGGCGTCAGGGGGATAGCGGGTGGTGAGGGAAGGGGCACGTGCTAGACCGGCACGCCCTCGCCGCGTGCTGCGCTCAGTTCTTTGTTGGATTTCTTGTTTGTGTTCTTAAAAAAATAAAAAAAACTGATTTCCACGGGGTCCGTTTTTGGGTCTTGCTGCGCCGCC